TTTTTTTTTTTTTTTTTTTTTTTTTAATCTTGCACTTTGAAACCGCGGGACCGAGGCAGGGTGCGCGCGTGTGGTTGGTGCCTTTTTTTTTTTTTCTTCCCCTCCCTAAACTCCTCTGTCAGTCTGTAAACATTACCTGAGAATTCCCCAGCCGAAACGGCTGCTGGGGCAAGAAACTTCTTGTTAGAACTTTCCACCTCCGGCTTCCCCCTCCACCTCTTTTACCGTCCCAACCTTAGGAGACGCTTTTTCTCCCCCAGAGGAGAATTTATCTTTTTTTTTTTTTTTTTTTTCTTTTTCTCACCCGGTGCTTTGCATTTGGGAAGAGGTGATTTCAAGAGTGGCCAGGTGGGACGCCTCTCTCCTCCTTATTCGGTTTACTATTTATTGTTCGGGGTGTTTTTTAATTCCTGTATTGCTCGGCCCGGGGAGTTTCGCCCCCTGCCCGGCTCCGCGGCGCGGAGGATGGTGTGGAAACGGCTGGGCGCGCTGGTGATGTTCCCTCTACAGATGATCTATCTGGTGGTGAAAGCAGCCGTCGGACTGGTGCTGCCCGCCAAGCTGCGGGACCTGTCGCGGGAGAACGTCCTCATCACCGGCGGCGGGAGAGGCATCGGGCGTCAGCTCGCCCGCGAGTTCGCGGAGCGCGGCGCCAGAAAGGTACCAGGCACTGCGACTCCAGGGAGTGGGGGGCCGCAGGGGCGGGGGTAAGCCCACCTGCTGCCGCTGCGGGATCCCGCGCCCGGGAGCTGAGAGTCGCCGGCCACCCCACTTCTCCGCGCCACCCACGAGTGCTGAGCTAGTCGGTTTCACCTTGTAAATTTCCCGGGCACCGGACTGTCTTTTTTGGCAGGTTCAGAGTTGATCCGCTCCTTTGGGATCGGTGGCTGGCTGACTGGCTATTCACCCCCACCCTGAAACCTAAGAGACCCACCATTTCCCACATTCCTGCCTCCCAAAGGAAGGTGTTGTGCCCCCCTCCCCCGCCTTCCCCCCTTTTTCTTGCCGCCACCCTGGTGAGTGCAGGGTGTGCGCACTCCTGGGTAGAGCTGGGAGCCGCCTGCTAGCTGGCGCCTCGTATTTTCCTTGGCAACCCGCTACCCAGCCCCAACCTGGGCGGCTGCAGCTCTGAAGACACGAGAGAGGGTACTTGGTTTGGGTTTGAAAAGGGAAGAGCGGTCTTGTATGCAGTAGTCTGGCCGGACCGACACTGAGAGGCCCAGGTGTTTGGAAAGCAGGAAAGAGGAGGCCAGGGTAAGCAGCTACTGATAAAGAGCCCTTGTTCTCACCTTCAACCCTGTCCCCTCCCCCCCAGTACACCCCCCAGGGATCCCTCCCCATTTAGCTGGAAGGTGGTGCTGCAAGGAGGGTCCTGCCCACCAAACACGGCCTTTAACTTTTTGGTGGTCCTGGCACCCCTTGCTCCAGGTTTTGGAGACCTGGTGCCAGAGTGGGGAGAGTGGGCAGGCTGTCACCCAACTCCCAGCCCAGGCCAGGCTGACTCACGCGGTGACCAGAGCCATCAGGAGAGGGAGGCAGGCCAGGCTGTCTCCAGCCAGCCCTGTGAAGAGGAAGAGCGAAAACAGGGAATTAGTTTGAAACTTAAACTGTTGTGAACTAGGGGGGTGAAAGGGCCGCAAAGCCAGCTGATCTGACATGGAGCCGCATACCTTGGGGATTAAGTAAATATGTACTGTAGAAAACCAAACCTGCATGTAATTCCAGGTTGCTTTTGTTTTGTTAAATACTGCCCTGAGATTTACAATTCCTCCGGGGTGGCTCTGACTGGGACTGAACTTTGGAGCCTGAACTATCAGCCAAAGCCGATCCGATTAACTCTTCCCTAGCCGGGCTGGCCGGAGCCTGTGGTGGCCAAGCTAGCAGGGGTCTGGCTGTCCAGGACTCCCTCTTCTCCTTGGGTGGTTTGGACAGCCGCTTGACCTTGCATTTGGAGGGGGAGTTGGGAAGCGTTTTTAACCCTTGGACACAACGAATAAGGGGAAGTCAGAGTTGTTCTCAGCAGTTTCATTTCCTTGAGGCGATGCCCCATAAAAGGGCTCCTGAAGCTCTTTGTGAAGGGGACTGAAAAGGGCAGATGAGGGTGTCCTTTGGGGCGGACGTGGGGTTTGGGACAATTGCATGTGATTGTCATTCTTTAGCTGTCTGCATCCCACAGAAACTTTTTTCTGAGTCTTCCAGCTGGCCCAAGTCCTGGGTCTCTTTTACTGTTCTTGTAGCTGACTACAGTAGGCAGATGAGGAACTCTTAGTCAATCTGGAAAAACTCGACTGACTATAAACAATCCTAAATTGAAAGAAGTGTATGGCATTGGGGGGTGGGTGTGATAGTACAGAGTGGAGCCTGCAAGTTCACGCACCGGGAACCAAACCCCACCTAACTTGGACTGGACGTCCTCTTCCAGGGAATCCAGCCAGGGCCAATTAGAAATGTGTCTTAAATTGGTGTCAGGGTCACCAAAAACAAAAACAGGATCCATGGGGGCCTGTGAAACTTCGAGTGCCATTCATGCTCGGTTCAGTCATCTGACTTGTCAGGATGACCAGCAGTGCTCCCTGTAACTCGCCATTATCTGACCAATTACTGGAGCTACTTTATAATGAGGCTTCTGGAGCTACTTTATAATGAGGCTTCTGGAGCTACTTTATAATGAGGCTTCTGTTTGCTGTCATGGTGGGGAGTTTGGAATTGTGGCTTCTTGCCTAACACCAATGAGAGGACTTTGGGACAAACCCCCAGAGCCAGGAGTGTTTTGAGGCCTAGTGGGGTTGGGAACAAAGGGTCAAGTGTCGAGGGAGTGGGGAAATTATGGGTTGGGGACAGGTGTGAACAGTGGGCTTGGGGGTGGCCCAAGAGTACTAGACCAGAGAGGTCCAGTGCCACCCGCAGCCTGCAGTGATACTAGACAGGGGGCGGCTGTGTGGAACCACAGATGACATCCCTTCTCCTCTTGATGGAAGTGGAGGCTGCATCTGAGAGCTTCCCAGCCTAGATTCTGGTGGCTGCATCTGAGAGCTTCCCAGCCTAGATTCTGGTGGGACTGGATCTGGGAGGGGGAAGACCCCAAAAAGCAAAAAAAAAAAAAAAAAAAAAGTGTACCAGAGTCTCTGCAAAGAGCTGACGTGTCCAGGAGTTATCTGTTTATTTGGGAAGGAGGGAGAGAGTTGACAACCCAGTTTCCCATAATGACCTTGAGTTAAATAGGATTTGGCAATATTTGTGGGTGGTGGTGAGCCTTAGGGTGCAAAGGTGGCCCAAATAAGCGAGGGTTTTTTTTTTTTTAAAGGCACACTAAGGCTGTAAGAATTTGAAAGCTCCGGACACATCTCTCCTTACCCACAGTGCACTGTGGCAAACTGAGGCAGGGCCAGTCATGGTTAGGGTTTCTAGGCGTAAAGGTCTTGCTTTTTAATTTTCTTTGCCCTCCTAGAATTCCTTCCACAAAAGCATTCACAAACCTTAAACTTATTCCCCTTCCCTCCAAGGGAACTAACTTCTGGCTAGTGGTCAGCCCCGGCTCCAGTCTTTGAGTTTGACATGGTGTTAGCAGGAGCCCCTGAGAGGAGAAGTGGACCGTTCATTTAGAAGTATTTGTAGGGACCATCCCCGCCTTTGGTCTGGTATCCAGCAAGTGGCTGGACGAAAGTCTTGGGCCATGATTGCAAACCTTGGGAGGTGGGGCAACATACGTGGGCCTAATACCACGTCAGGAACTCCAGGACCTTGGCTGGGAGCAGTGGCTCATGCCTGTAATCCCAGCACTTTGGGAGGCTGAGGCAGGCGGATCACTTGAGGTCAGGAGTTCGAGACCAGCCTGGCCAACATGGTGACTCCCCATCTCGACTAAAAATACAAAAAATTATCCAGGCCTGGTGGTAAGCGCCCGTAATCCCAGCTACTCGGGAGGCTGAGGCAGGAGAAGTGCTTGAACCCAGGAGGTAGAGGTTGCAGTGAGCCTAGATCACGCCATTGCACTCCAGCCTGGGCGACAGAGCAAAACTCTGTCTCAAAAACAAACAAACAAACAAAAAAACTCAATTCCCACTTCCGAGAGGTAGTCTGAGGGGAGGTATTTCAGGAAGGTAGTATGGGAACTGGCTTGGAGTTCTGTCTTGCTGTCAGTGAATTTACAGCATGTGGGTAGATAGCCCTGTTCCTACAGCACCCAGCCAGGAACTAGCACTGTGAGTAGATTTATGAACCCCATTCTCCAGCACTTCCATTCAGCAAGTCCTGTGTCCTTCCCATCCCTAGCCCTGGGGCCAGCCCAAGCTTATAAGTCCCTTGACACCATCTCTGAGAGACCTAGCTTAGCAAACCTACCTGGGGTATCTGTTCGGTGTTTGGCACAGCTCTGGGCCTGTAAGAAAATGTAGCAAAGATGAATAAAGACCTAGAGTGTGGCCAGGTGCTTACAGTGAAGGCACAAGTCACCATCTGTATGTGCTTCCTGTGGTTACCATGACCAATTAGGACAAACTTGACGGCTTACTACAACAAAATGTATTCTCTTGTGGTTCTGGAGGCCAGAAGTCTGAAATCAAGGCATCAGCAGGGTTCTGGGTTCCTCTCCACTCAAAAGACTACGGGAAGATCCTTCGTCATCTCTTCCAGCTCCTGGTGGCTCCTGATGCTCCTTGGCTTATGGAAGCATGGCTCCAGTCTCTCCTTTCATCATCCCATGGCCTTCCTTGCTGTGTGTGTCTACGTCCCGTCATCTCCTTTTTTTTTTTTTGAAACAGAGTTTTGCTCTTATTGCCCAGGCTGGAGTGCAATGGCGTGATCTTGGCTCACTGCAACCTCCGCCTCCCAGATTCAAGCGATTCTCCTGTCTCAGCCTTCCGAGTAGCTGGGATTACAGGCGTGCGTGCCACCATGCCCAACTCATTTTGTATTTTTAGTAGAGATGGGGTTTCTCCATGTTGGTCAGGCTGGTCTCGAACTCCCAACCTCAGGTGATCCACCTGCCTCAGCCTCCCGAAGTGCTCGGATTACAGGTGTGAGCCACCGTGCCCACCCCCATCATCTTCTTATAAGGACACTAGTTATTGGATTCAGGGCACACACTAAATCCAATGTGATTGCATCTCAAGATCCTTAACTAGTTATAGCTCCAAAAACTCTCTTTCCAAATGAGGTGACATTCTGAAGTTCTGGATGGGCGTGAAGTTTGGGAGATGCTACACAGTGGAAGCACAGAGGAGCAGTTAATTTATAGCAGGTGCTCATGAAAGGTTTCATGAAGGAAGGAGCATTCGACTGAGCCTTGAAGAAGGTCAAGTGTTTCAACCAGAAGGGGTGTGACAAGGGAAATCTAGGTACAAGAAACCACCTGATCAAAAGCTCTACCTGGCTGGAATTGCGGGAGGGAAGAGGAAAGGGAAGCAAGAAAACATTGTATTGTGGGATAGGGAGGTAAGCAGGGAGTTTACACCTCAGACTCTGAGTCAGGTCAGTACTGGTGAGAATAGAAAAAAAGAGAAAGAGAAGAGAAGGGTCCAGACAGGTCATCTGTGGGTCCCTAGAGTCATCAGGCCAAAACAGCTGCACTAACCAATTTACAGGGAGAGAGCAGTGGCCCATCTCTCCCATCCTCACTCTGTGCAGCCTGAAAGCAGGCAGGTAGGCTACCTGTCCTACCTGTGACATCTGGAAGTGTTTCTGCTTAGAGCATCGGTCACAACTGACCTTACAAATGAGCCTGTCTCATGAATAAACAAACATCTCCTTCTTACTCCCCCAGGCCCTTCCCTTGGGGGAACAAAGGTGTCTACCTCTGGGACCACGCCCCCCTGCAGTCTTGCTCACTTGTGCAGGAGGCCAGAGACTGAGCTTTTATTTATTTATTTATTTATTTATTTTAAAAATAGAGACGGGAGTCTCCCTATGTTGCTTAGGTTAGTCTCGAACTCTTGGGCTCAAGCAATCCTTCCTTCTTGACCTTCCAAAGTGCTGGGATTACAGGTATGAGCTTCCACACCCAGCCAAGACTGGGTTCTTGACCCTGGAAAAGTTACTACCTTCTCCAGGTTGCAGCTGAGAAGCACACCTATAAAATGAGAGGGGTTACAATGATCCCTAAGATCCCGGCACGCTCAAAAATTCTCGTCTTACACATCAGTCAACCCAAGAAAGCAACGGATTGCCAGGCTTCCCTGAATTGCAAGCAGGAGACTTCCAGGTGAAGAAAGCATTTGTCCCCATCACTGATCTCAGCCTTTGCTAGTCATCAGATGCCACCAAATGAAAAAGAAGCAACTCAGAGTTGGAAGATGTGCTGTGCCCCAGCTCCGCAGAGCCCCACACCCATTCAAAACTCCCTCAACAGGTAGCTGTCTGCCATGGATTTATTTCAGCTCTTGCAGAAGACGTTAGTATTTCCAAACTGTCGCTTCTAAAGGAATAAGGGACCCAAATTCCCTGACTAGCATGTCAAACAAAATTTCCTGGTTTTTTTCTTCTAAATTCACCAACTTTTCTATTTGGGCTTTCAGGAATGCCTCCTCCATCTAGCAATACTGACTCTGAGTCAAGTTCATTTTCAGTGCACCCAGCCCTTCTGCTAATTCTCATTTCGACTTCAAGCTCTTCTGAGCTTCCATCTTTTCAGATGAAGCGCACTTGTTTATGGCTGCACAGATCCCTTCCAAGCCCTTCTGATCTCTGTATCTTTGCAGTTACTTTCTCTGGTTCATTTCCATCTTGGTATTTGCCGAGGCCGTCTGCCTTGAGAAAGTGATCTCGGCTGTATTTATGAGGTGTCCTTTCTAACCAGGAAGTGTATCTGGTTGTCACAATCGCTGTAACAAAAGCCCTTGTCTTAACCTGCCACTACCAGCGATATCCTACCACAGTTTTGAGCATCAGTGCGGGATGGGTCCCACACCCTACACGTTCTCCCTTATCCTTGGACAAAAGCATGAACACACCCAGAATTTTATAAGGCTGTGCTCACCGTTGTCTTCAGGAGACACAATCCAAAAATATAAGTCCATAAGATACTTGAAACATTTCAAACATATTATTCAGATGAACCACGAGGATTACGAAACCATTGAAGCCCATTGGAAATGAGAAAAGTGAGTCTATTTAGACACTAGCATGCCCAAATGTGTGCTCATTGCTGTGGCACCCCTGAAATGAGTGAGATCTTAGAATCTGAAAATGAGCACATGCCTAGATTCTCAACAAGAAAGTGCCGGGTTAGCAAATGAATGAATGGTTGGTGGGAACTCATTCATTTATTCACTTATTCATACATTCAGCACATTTACTGAGCACCTACTATATGCCAGGCACTGTTCTGGGCACTGAAGGCATGCAGGGAGCAAAGCAGATGAAAATCCCCACCCATGTAGTGAGAGCTGGCATTTTAGTAAGAGAGACAGATAAAAAGCAAGATCAGTAGAACAGTACATTCTCATGCCTGTAATCCCAGCACTTTAGGAGGCTAAGGCAGGCGGAACACTTGAGGTCAGGAGTTCAAGACCAGCTTGACCCAACATGGTGAAACCCTCCTTCTCTACTAATAATACAAAAAAAAAAAAAAAATTGCTGGGCATGGTAGAGCGCACTTATAATCCCAGCTACTTGGGAGTCTGAGGCACGAGAATTGCTTGAACCTGGGAGGCGGAGGTTGCAGTGAGCAGAGATCATGCCACTGCACTCCAGCCTGAGCAACAGTGGGAGACTCTGTCTCAAAAAATAAATAAATAAATAAAACAGAACATTGAATTGTCATTATAAGCAATGAGGAGAAAACCAATGAGGCAAGAAGGATGGGAATGCGAGGGCCTGAGATTCTAGGTAGGGTATAAGGAAGGCCACACTGAGAAGGAGACACGAGGAAAGACCTGAAGGAGGCGAGGGCATGGTGGGAAGGGAGCAGTAGCATTCCAGGAAGAGGACAGGGCAAGGGCTCTGAGGAGAGAGTGGAGTGTCTGAGGACCAAGAGGTGGCCAGTGTGGCTGAAGCAGTGAGTGAGTGGGGAGGAAGAACTGAGGGAGACAGGTTCCCATGTAGGACAGGTAGACCTAGCTGGCCCCACGACTCAAGCATCATGCCCTCACCCAAGCCTTAGCAGGATCCCCTGGCTGCTGTGACAGGCAGGTGGTGGAGGTGTCAGGCCAGGGGTGGGGGACCTGCTAGGAGGCCGCCAGGTTTCCATGCCTCCTCCAAAAATATCACCCAGACTTGCTTCGCCACCTTCTTTGAGAGCTTCCCAGAGCTCAGGGAATGCTGTCAGCATTGCACTAGAGTTTTGGAGGATGCTGAGGGCCTCCTCTGATATCTTTTACTGTCAAGATGGAAGTGTCTGGGCTGAGGGTAATGGAGAATCTAGGCAGTCCGGGGTGCCACTGTTGGAGGGGGTGGGAGGCAGCTGGCACCCAGCCCTCAGGGCTCTGCTGGGCAGCCCTGCTCCCAGCCAGATCCTGATCTTTCTTGCTGGTAACTTAGGTGAGGAAGTGACAACCAGCTTCAGGGTGACACGGCTCTGAGGAATCGTGACTATGTTGGCTCTGTTCATTGATTCAGCAAACTAGGCCTTGGAGATGCGGCAGGGAACCTCATAAACAAGGTTCTCTCCTTGTGACACTTAGTGTTCTTGGAGTGACCACCATCCCCAGACTGAAAAATCTCCTAACACTGTGGAAGGATGAGTTGGCACCAACAAGCAGGCTTCTAATGGCAGTAGTGCTTAACCCCTCTGAATAAAATCAGATAATTGTGCTGGTGCTTAGAATGAAGGAGATGCTTTTCAGTCCTACTTTGTCAAACGACTTCTGGGGTATTGTGTCCATGTGGGCCAGCACTTTGACAGGGCCCTTGACCAACTGGAAGGTATCCAGGGAGCAGGCTGGGTGACAAGGGCTAGAAGCCATGACTTAGGTTGGGTGGCAAATCCATGGGAGTATAGTTGACTGCTTAAGAGGCAAGAGAGGGTATCAGCTGCATTCCAGTACCACAGAGGCATGGGACCTGTTCTAGATGGTTCTGGAGGCCCATGCTAGGCCCGTGGGGAGGGCTCGAAAATGCAGACCTGGGCCCTGCAAGAGGAACACCTTCCTGCCCTTTGGAACAGGTTGCTCTTTAAGCAAACATGGTGTCGAGATTTCTGCACTGGGGGAGGTTAGGTTCTGGACAACCTCCTAGGTCCCTTCTACCCTTTGATTCTGTGAGTCATTGTCATGAAGTCAGTGAGGGCAATGACACAGGCAGGGGCAGGGGCAGGGGGCAGGAGGAAAAGAGGACACCAGCATCGATCAACCAACACTTGAAAATTAAAAGAAGGCAGCCCTTCTCAGCATGACTTCAGCAGGATCCTCCAGCAGTGATGTCATTCCTTTGTCCAGGCTTTCCAGGGTGCTGGGGAGCAGGGAGGAGGCAAGAGGGTGCAGGGTGGGCACAGACTCACATCCTTCACTCAGGCTTAGATTCCTGTGGCTTCTGAACTGGATGCTGATGGCTTCCTTGCGTTCCTAGTAATATTCATGACCGTGGTACTCTACATGTCTGTGGTACCATACACGATTGGTAATATACGTGACTGTGGTAATATACAAGGGGACTTCAAAAAGGTGGTGGAAAATGGAATTAAAGGATGAAAATAAAAAATATAGGCCAGGCACAGTGGCTCACTCCTGTATTCCCAGCACTGTGGGAGGCCGAGGCGGGCAGATCACTTGACGTCAGGAGTTCGAGACCAGCCTGTCCAACGGGATGAGACCCCATCTCTACTAAAAATACAAAAATTATCTGGCATGGTGGTGCATGCCTGGGATCCCAGCTACTCGGGAGACTGAGGCAGGAGAATCACTTGAACCTGGGAGGTGGAGTTTGCAGTGAGTGGAGATCGCACCACTGCACTTCAGCCTGGGCAACAGAGCAAGACTGCGTCTTTCTCCCTCTCTCCATATATACACACACACACACATACACACACACACATATACACAAATATATATATTTTATTTCTCAACATAAACTTCATCAAGTTACAAGACACTTTTGTAAGCGATGATACCAGCCATCTAGTCCATCCCTAAATAACTGAGGGTCCTGAGAGTTCAGCCATGTCAATACAGTCTTTTTTTTTACATCATTAGCTGAAGAGAAATGGATGCCCTTTGTCTTAGTCCTTTCTCACATTGCTATAGAGAAATATTAGAGACTGAGTAATTTATAAAGGAAAGAAGTTTAATTGACTCACAGTTACACATGGCTGAGGAGGCCTCAGGAAACTTACCATCATGGCAGAAGGAGAAGGGGAAGCAAGGCACCTTCTTCACAAGGCAGCAGGAAGGAGAATGAACTTAGAAGGAACTACCGAACACTTATAAAACCATCAGATCACGTGAGAGCTCCCTCACTATCATGAGAACAGCATAGAGGAAACTACTCCCATGATCCAATTACGGCCACCTCATCTCTCCCTTGGCAGATGGGGATTATGGGGATTATAATTCAAGATGAGATTTGGGTGGGGACACAATGCTTAACTGTATCACCCTTTAAAGATTTTTTAAGATTAAGAAACAAAAGGAAGTTAGAAACAGCCAAATCAGGACTGTAAAGTGGATGCCTAATGATTTCCCATCAAAACCCTCACAAAATTGTCCTTGTTTGATGAGAGGAATGAATGCGAACCTTGTCTTAGTGGAGCAGGACCATCTGGTGAGGCTTTCCTGGGTGTTTTTCTGTTAAAGTTTTGGCTAACTTTCTCAAAACACTCTCATTATAAGCAGATATTATTGTTCTTGTCCCTCCAGAAACTTAACAAGCAAAATGCCTTGAACATCCCAAAAAAACTATTGCCATGACCTTTGCTCTTGGTCGGTCTGCTTTTGCTTTGACTGGGCCATGTCCACCTCTTGGTAGCCATTGCTTTGATTGTGCTTTGTCTTCAGGATTGTAGTGGTTAATGCTTCATCCTCTCTTACAGTTCTTTGAAGAAATGCTTCAAGATCTTGATCCCACTTGTTTAAAATTTTTGTTGAAAGCAGCTGGGCACGGTGGCTCACACCTGTAATCCCAGCACTTTGGGAGGCTGAGGCGGGCGGATCACCTGGTCGGGAGTTCAAGACCAGCCTGACCAACATGGAGAAACCCCATCTCTACTAAAAATACAAAAAAAAAAAATTAGCTTGGCATGGTGGCACATGCCTGTAATCTCAGCTACTCGGGAGGCTGAGGCAGGAGAATCGCTTGAACCCGGGAGGCGGAGGTTGCCGTGAGCCAAGATCACGTCATTGCACTCCAGCCTGGACAACAAGAGTGAAACTCGGTCTCAAAAAAATAAATAAATAAAATAAAATAAAATAAAATTTTCATTGAAAGCTTTGCTCTCATCTGCACCTGATCTGGATGCAGTGGTTTTGGTGCCCATCAAGTGGAAAGTTTGTTCAACTTTAATTTTTCAGTCAGAATTGTGTATGCTGAACCAATGGAGATGTCTATGGTATTGGCTTTTTTTTTTTTTTTTTTGCTGTTAATTGTCAGTCCTCTTCAGTTAGAGCACAAACAAGATGAATTTTTTCTTTCTAATTTGATGTGGATGGTCTGGCACTTCAGGCTTTATCTTCAACATCATCTCATCCCTTCTTAACAAGTTATCCATTTATTAACTACTGCTGATTTCTATTTTTTTTTTTTTTTTTTTGAGACAGAGTCTCACTCTGTCGCCAGGCTGGAGTGCAGTGACATGATCTCAGCTCACTGCAACCTCCGCCTCCTGGGTTCAAGCAATTCTCCTGCCTCAGCCTCCCAAGTAGCTGGGACTACAGGCGCACGTCACCATGCTGGCTAATTTTTGTATTTTTAGTAGAGACGGGATTTCACCATGTTGGCCAGGATGATCTCAGTCTCTTGACCTTGTGATCCGCCTGCCTCGGCCTCCCAAAGTGCTGGGATTACAGGTGTGAGGCACCGCACCTAGCCAACTGCTGATTTCTTTAGGGCATTGTCCCCATAAACTTTTCATAAAGTATCAGTGATTTCACCGTTCTTCCATCTAAGCAAGCTTCACTGTAAATTTGATGTTTGTTCTTGCTTCAGTTTTAGGAGAATTTATGTTGCTCTGATAGGAGTTCTTTTCAAACTGATGTCTTATCCTTCTTAGTGCCTCAAACTAGATCCCATTTAGTCATGTTATAACAAGTTAGTTATTTTGGGGCAAAAAAAATCTCAAATATATGCCTAGTTTTTTCGTAATACGCATTTTCCTTGAACTTTTTGAAGACCCTTTGTACATGATTGTGGTAAAAGCATGAATGTAGGAATATACATGGCACTATTACTATACATGGTACTGTTAATATACATGGGAATATACATGGCACTATTAATATACAGGGTGCTATTAATGACTATGGTACTGTACAGGACATGGTATTGTACATGACTATGGTAATATACAAGATAGATACTGTATATGACCTTGGTAATATACAAGATGGATACTCTACAAGACCATATTAATATGCAAGAATGATACTGTACATGACCATGGTAATATACAAGATTGATACTGTACATAACCGTGGTAATATACAAGACCTATACTGTACATGACCATGGTAATATACATGGCTGTGGCACTGTACATGACTGTGACAATGTGTGTGACGATGGTAACACACGTGACTTGGTACTCTACATGACTGCACAGTGCTTTTGCACATTCATTGTCTTCCTTGACCTTTTTTTTTTTTTTTTTTTGAGATGGAGTTTTGCCAGTCGCGCAGGCTGGAGTGCAGTGGCACGATCTCGGTTCATTGCAACCTCCACCTCCTCCCGGGTTCAAACGATTCTCCTGCCTCCGCCTCCCAGGTTCAAGTAATTCTCCTGCCTCAGCCTCCCAAGTAGCTGGGATTACAGGCATGCGCCACCCCAGCTAATTTTTGTATTTTTAATATAGATGGGGTTTCACCATGTTGGCCAGGATGGTCTCGATCTCTTGACCTTGTGATCCACCCGCCTCAGCCTCCCAAAGTGCGGGGATTACAGGCGTGAGCCACCGCACCCGGCCAGCAGCACGCATTTCTGAGATCCAGGTGAAGTGGCCGTCCTGGGACACGTCGCTGAGGGCAGATTCTGAACCCAGGTTTCCCAGCTTCAACACTCCATCTTTTCCCACTGCAACAAATAATCTCAGCCTGGCCTGGCCTGCCTCATTCAGGGTCATGGAGAGGTCAAGAGACAAGCTGTTAAGTAATGGGGCTTAGTACACAGAGGGTTCTGGAGAGAGCGGTGATAAGCAGTGAATGAGTCAACAGGATGCGGGCAGGGATGTAGTGAAATCCGCTTTTACACAAACATCATTTAGAGCACTGAGTAGCAGTATTTGCATACAATGAATGGGAGACTTGCCAAAGGAATAAAATAGTCCTCAGTTATCAGGGTTTCTTTTAAAGAGTAAACTGACAAGCAGGGTAATAGCACAGTTGAATTTCTTTCATTTGACAACCAGTGTGACATCTTAACATGCAGAGACCCAGCTGCAGAGGAGAGAGTGAGTGACAGCTCCCTCCAGTTAAGCCCGAGGTCACTGAGCTCTGCGTGGCCTGAGAGCTTTGATCACTGTAAATTAAGGGAAATCTTAGAAGACTTCTCGAAGGAGGTGGCAACTGAGGGGGTTGCAGGAACTCTCCATTTTTCTGCTGGTTGTAGAGCCCTTCAAGGGTCTGAAGAAAATATGAACTCTATCCCAGGAAGAAGGTGCAACTGAAAGTTTTGTACTTTTAAGGGGTCATGTACCCCTGTCGCCTATCCCAGACTCTGGGTTAAGAAGGCTTGGACTAGATACAATCAAAACCCATCCAAGTCCTACAGGCTCAGATGCAGGCTCAGGGCGAGAGCTCGTGTGAGAGGCAGGGAACGCCCTGGTATCCTGTGACACTGAAGCCAGGGCAAGCTCAGGGTGGAGAGTACAGATGTGTGGCTTGGTGCTTAAGGCCACCAATGGTCAGCCTGGTGAAGGCCACTGGGCCCCAGCCTTTCTTACCTCATTGGCCATCCCTACTTCAAGGAATGTGGCCTTAAATCCTCTTTTCAGCAGCCTTTCGGGGATTTTGATGAGTGAAGCGTATGATGATCTTGTCCACACTGAAACAGCCTCCTAGGGAACACGGTCTCCTGTCTGCGTCCCACCTCCCCCAACCACTTCTACCAGCCTCCAAGCCCCGCGGTCCCCATGCGGACCTCAGCGCCAGCTGAGGTTCAAGGTCCAGGTTTTCAAACTGGGTTCCGGAGCACCCTAGAGGCCCCAAGAAGGTAGGGCCACGTGGGAGATGGAGCAGGGAGGGTTCTGAGGGACCCCTCCTTCCTGCGGACCAGATCAGTGTTGTCACTTCTGTTTTGTGGCTTACAATTCCATGTTAAGATTTTGGTGTGCATTTTGAAAGAAAGTCATTGTTTTAAAGAAAGGAAAAAAATAAGGCTTGAAAATGATGCTTCAAGGAAATGACTCAGCCCGCTCCCTCTCCTCGATGGACCCTTCTTGGATTTGCTGGATGTCCCCTCTTTAATGACACCTCCACCTTTGGCTCTTTACTCCAAGGTGCTGTGGCTTCTGGACCAAATGCCCTCTAGTTCGCTTGGGCTTTTGCCCCTCAGGAGAGGGACCCACACTCCCACCCCAGATGTGTGGAACCCCTCCTGCCCTCAGCCTCGGCACCTCCTCTACCTCTGGGGTGCCCACAAGCTAGAAGCTCTGAATGCCCAAGCGGGGCTGAGACAGCCTCTCCAAGGGGGACTCAGCCCAAATCCATCTGCCAGAAAGGACACAGGAGGCTTCTCCCTGGCCCTCCCTGCCTCCAAAGCACCCATCCCTGGGAGAGTGTGCCTTGACAACCCCAGCCCCAAAGCCCAGACCTGGCCCAAAGGCAGTGTCACAGCAGCCAAAATCTTTTGGGCGGTAGAGGCCGGCTCCGGCCAGAGCACTCATGCAATTTGTGGTGCCGGCCAGGGCTGCTGGAAACCAGTGCCTAATGCTGTAGATTATGAGGGGCCTCCCAGTGACCTGCTGTGTGACCTTGGGCGAGCAACCCTCTCTGGGCTTTGGTTCCCTCATCTGAAAAATGAAGGTGTGGAAATGTAGTGAAAAAGCTCCTATCACCTCCTGGGTAATGGCAAGAGCGTTTCCAAGAGACAACCACTCCTTCCAGGTGGGGCAATGGCCCTGGGGGTGGGGGGCGGTGGATACCCCCTGCTCCAGCCCTTCTCCTTCTGCATATTAGAGCAGATGCTCAGCAGGACATCAGAGAAAAAAGGCAAAAAACCCACTGGCCTGACTCAACCTTGGTTCTGGGACTCCCCCGGGAAGCAGAGAGTTGTGCCCCTGCCACAGAAGCCCTCAGGGGGAATTGGAGACTTTGACCCTTTCTAGAAGTCTGTGGGAGGGAACCACTCCCTACAGGGAGTCTGGCCATCTCCCTTCCACCCGAGGCCTCACCTCTGTTGAGATGACCCGTGGCACAGCCCCTGTCTTCCCAGGCAGGGGCTGGTCCAACATAGGCCTTTCTGCAACCCAGGGGCTGAGGCTGGTCAGGGGTACAGCCTCCTCTCTGGTCCTGGCTGCCCAACCCCCACAACCATCCAACTTCCCCTGCACAAGGCATTAGTCATTTTGATCTCTGCGTCCAAGTAGCTCAATTGGTCAGGACCGGGCTGCGGTGAGGCCAAAGTCAGGGGTTACCATAGCAACTCACCACGCTTTGTGGCTGCTTGTTGATATCCACAGGGGCAGGGGGCATGCCCTCTCACTCACCAAGTATCTGGCAACTGGCACAGTATCTGGCCCACAGTAGATACTTAATAAATGGTTGTTGCCTAAATGAATGCATGACCGACCCATTGTAGCTAGTTAGAGCCAGTGATTACTGAGCACCTACTGTGTGCCAGGGACTGTTCTAAGCCCTGACACGTCACAAGGTCATTTACTACTCGAAGTAACCTTCCAGCGTGGGTACCGTTATCATCTTCTTCTTACCAACAGGACTCTGAGAGTCAGTAACTTAGAATCACACAGCTAGTAAATGACCCAGCAGGATTGGAACCCAGGGTGTCTGCTTGTAACCAATGAGTCTTGCCTTTTGGTTGATAGTTTCACGGAAGAGATGGCATTGATGGCCCCTAGTGGAGTCCGTAGCCAGGCAGTCTATATGGGTCAAACAACATCACCTCCAGCTTTCCCGATGGGGGCTCTGGAGGTGTTCCTCAGATTGGTTTATTGACTCATGGGACCAGAAGTCCCTGGGTAGGGCTGACTTTGGGCATGTCTCCAGGGGCTCAGTGCTGTCAGGACTCAGGAGAGTTTCTCTCTCCCCTCACTTTGAGGCAGACCTCTCTGCCACGGGGCTGCTCACACCTGCCCCCTGCTGCTCGTAACGTAACCTTTCCAGCTCCCATTCAAGTAGACAGACAGGTGTTCTTTGCCCAGAAGTCCTGGAAGGGTCCAGGAATTGGGTCTCTCTGGCAGTGACTGGGTGAGCCTGAACCAAGGAAATGGTGCTCTATTTGGCCAGCTGTGGGTCATGGCCAGACTCTGAGCCAGGGGTATACCAGCCCCAGCCAAGCCATAGGGTTTGGGAGTCGGGAGGTCGGCTTCTGCAGGGCAGATGGGGGGATACAATGAGCAGGAGCAAGGGGTCCAGTACACCTTCTTGTGGAAGGACAACACTCATCTTCCAGTCATGCCACGTGGAAACAGCCAGGAGAGCCAGGCCTGCCTGTATCAGGCAGCCCTCCAGAGCTAATCCTGCAGACCTTATCAGGTCATTTACTGATGCCTTACCACCGCGCCCCCCAACCCCCCACCCATCTCCCCAAGAAAAAAAAGATAGAATGGACTTTTCAGGGTTGAACTAAAATCTCTGCCTTCAAGGAGATTGTAGTTCAAAGAGGCAAAATGCTCAGCCACCAAAGTCCAGCAGGTTGTCAACAGACTGACTTTGGAAACTTTTCTAGACGATAGATAGAGAGATAGACTGTGATATGAGAGGAAAGGAAGCCCTTTGCTAGGTCATGGTTGCTAGTGATACTTCACAGGTGCGAGAGGCCAGCTCTCCCTCCCCTCCAGCTGCGGGCAGGGGAGCAGAACAGAGATGATATTGGGTCCTTCCAAGGTGGTTGGTGAGGGGGGTCTTCCTTTTAGTGCTCCCACAGCCCAGCAAGCAGTGGCCCCTCTCACAGGCCTGGTAGCAGGTCACCATGGGGAGCTGGGGCCAGTGTGACTGTAAAGGGCAGCGTGACCTTCATGCAGGCAGGCAGTCCTGCCAGACACACCCACATGGCGTCTGTCCACCCTTGGCTGCACGGCCCGTGTTCTTACATCTCAGATGCCAAAGAATTAAGAGTCTGACCTGGCCTCTCCGGGCCACTTCCCTATGAGCACACAGCAGAGGAGACGGGGTCCTTAAGGGATGGCAAGACACAAGGTCAGTGTGGACTGGGCACATGGTGCCCTCCGATTTGTTCTGCGTTGTTATTATCTTCTTCCAGATTGTTCTCTGGGGCCGGACTGAGAAATGCCTGAAGGAGACGACGGAGGAGATCCGGCAGATGGGCACTGAGTGCCATTACTTCATCTGTGATGTGGGCAACCGGGAGGAGGTGTACCAGACGGCCAAGGCCGTCCGGGAGAAGGTCTGTAGCCTGGGAGGGTCTATTCCTAGCACCTCATGGCCCCGTGGCTCCCTCTCGCCTGCAGGTGGGTGACATCACCATCCTGGTGAACAATGCCGCCGTGGTCCATGGGAAGAGCCTAATGGACAGTGATGATGATGCCCTCCTCAAGTCCCAACACATCAACACCCTGGGCCAGTTCTGGGTAAGGGCTATCCGGGGCCAGAGCCAGCCCCGCTGCTCCACCCTGACACCCCATCTGCCCTCAGACCACCAAGGCCTTCCTGCCGCGTATGCTGGAGCTGCAGAATGGCCACATCGTGTGCCTCAACTCCGTGCTGGCACTGTCTGCCATCCCCGGTGCCATCGACTACTGCACATCCAAAGCGTCAGCCTTCGCCTTCATGGAGAGCCTGACCCTGGGGCTGCTGGACTGTCCGGGAGTCAGCGCCACCACAGTGCTGCCCTTCCACACCAGCACCGAGATGTTCCAGGGCATGAGAGTCAGGTCAGTGAGCAGGGGACCCACCTTGAGACCAGGAGAAACCCACTGTGTCTCTTCCTGTGTTCAGGTTTCCCAACCTCTTTCCCCCACTGAAGCCGGAGACGGTGGCCCGGAGGACAGTGGAAGCTGTGCAGCTCAACCAGGCCCTCCTCCTCCTCCCATGGACAATGCATGCCCTCGTTATCTTGAAAAGGTATGGGGCTGGGAAAGAACACTCTGGGTCAGATCGCTATCTTCTTTTCTTCCTCCTACTCCAGCATACTTCCACAGGCTGCACTCGAGGAGATCCACAAATTCTCAGGAACCTACACCTGCATGAACACTTTCAAAGGGCGGACATAGAGACAGGATGAAGACATGCTTGAGGAGCCACGGAGTTTGGGGGCCACAGCACCTGGGCACACACCCGAGCACCTGTCCATTGGCATGCTTCTGCTGGGTGAGCAGGACAGCTCCTGTCCCCAGCGAAGAATCCGGCTGCCCCTGGGCCAGTCCCAGGACCTTTGCACAGGACTGATGGGTATAACTGACCCCCACAGGGAGGCAGGAAAACAGCCAGAAGCCACCTTGACACTTTTGAACATTTCCAGTTCTGTAGAGTTTATTGTCAATTGCTTCTCAAGTCTAACCAGCCTCAGCAGTGTGCATAGACCATTTCCAGGAGGGTCTGTCCCCAGATGCTCTGCCTCCCGTTCCAAAACCCACTCATCCTCAGCTTGCACAAACTGGTTGAACGGCAGGAATGAAAAATAAAGAGAGATGGCTTTTGTGATTTCCTTTGTTCAAATCTTCCGTGGGCAGTTG